TCTTCTAGAAATTGTATACCTTTATTTCTTGTTTAGTCTTTAATCCACTGAGTTTTCACATAAGGTGTCAGATAAGGGTCTTGGGGGCCACATGTTGGCCTGTGCAACAGTTAAAGGGCCCCAAGCATAGTCACATACGTGCAGATGATGTTCACACACAGATACCCAGGCCCAGGAGATCTTGGACTCCCCAAGGCCATATTCTATTCCTACAACTGCTGTCCTTCCCCTTAACCTCCTTTTGTTCTGGCCTTGCTAGCACAGACCCTTGCATGCTAATCAAATGACACAGTTGAGTTTGGAGGAAACATACATCAGTGAGGAAAAGTGACCACAGAATCCTTCCAGGTTTCACCAAAACCACCCGTGACGTAGATAAAACTAGAATTCTGGGGACTGGGATTCCTCCTTTTCCCCTGAGCCACTACGTAAAGGTGACTGCATTACAGTCCCATACCTCTTATCTGTGGCCCCAGTATCCATTTTTTTTAAGACAGGGTCTCGCTCTGTTGCTCAGACTGGAGGACAGTGGTGCAATCACAGCTCACTGCAGCCTTGACCTCCTAGGCTCAATGGATCCTCCCACCTCAGCCTCCTGAGTAGCTGGGACTCCAGACAGGTGCACACCACCACACTCAGCTAATTTTTTGTAGAAATGAGGTCTCACTATGTTGCCCAGGTTGGTCTTGAACTCCCGGGCTCAAGTGATCCACCTGTCTCAGCCTCTCAAAGTGCTGGGATTACAGGCATGAGTCACAGTGCCTGGCCCAAATTCATAGTCCTAAACATGGAAAGTTTTGTGTACTTCATTTGGCGGAAAGTCTAACCTGATTTGGCACGAGACGACCCATGATCCTTTTCGTCCTGCTTGTATTTTGCTGCAGGAATATCAGTTTGATGAGGGTGTTGCCCCAGGCCCCAAGTGGAATATGCACACGTCACTTTCCTAAAATCAGAACAATTCAGAGTTCTGAAACACACGAAACACAGCTGTTTCTAAGATTCTTGACTAAGAGGTTGTGGCTTATGCTATTTTTCCTGACTGTGGCCTCACTTTCTTCCCAATAAATGTTTCAATCTGTTGATACTAATGTTTTTTCTCATGATACTTGTAAGATAACTGATTTTAACAAAAGGTGGCACACCTATTAAAGACATGGTTAAGTTTCATTGGCTGTATAGCATCTCTAATTGGAAGACTACATGGCATCTATCCAGGTTGGAGTTGTAATCACCTAGGGATGTCTACATCTGTCTACCTAGATCAGTCTGTCAGTTCCATCGAGGTCTGTATTTCAAAGTCCATACATAACACACGGTTCTTCCCATTTTACAGAATTATTTTTTCAAACCAAAGTTCACATACTGCTGGTGGGAACAGGTTCAAATAGGGAATGCTGATACATATCAACAACCTTTGAGACAAACCTGTTCACACAGTGAGTGTGGAGCCCTTGGCCCCCCTACTTTCTCTCTCGCAGGCCCCGACATCACCCTGGGCTTGCGCTGTTGGTAGTGTTCAAAGGAAAACTTTAGAAACATTAAATTTTACAGAGTTTAATTGAGCAAAGAATGATTCAGGAATCAGGGAACCCCTCAAACCAGAATAGGCTCAGAGAGACTCCAGTGCCACTGTGTGGCCAAAGACTTACGGACAGAAAAGGGAGTGAGGCACAGAAGGCAGAGGTGAGGCCTGCAAACAGCAGGGTGGCTACAGCTCGTGTCTGGCTTATTGAAACAGAGTTTGAAGTGCTGCTGCCTGTGACTGATTCAAGAGTAGGTTACAGTGTCCACACATCCAATTAGATGACTGTTCACTACGTATGGAGAAACCTATAGGCTAAACTTACAGTATGTAAGGAGGCGGCTTCAGGCTACAGCTGAGTAGTGTGTCCTTACAGTTGGAACCAGGAGTTCATGGGAATTCTTCATCATCCAGTGGTCTGTAAATGTTGCCCATGCTGAGTAGTCTGTCCTTACAGTGTGAACCAGGGGTTCATGGGAATTCTTCACCATCCAGTAGTCTGTAAATGTTGCCCATGCTGAGTAGTGTGTCCTTACAGTGTGAACCAGGGGTTCATGGGAATTCTTCACCATCCAGTGGTCTGTAAATGTTGCCCATGCTTTAGTTTTGTTACCTGGTTGCTCTGTTTTTATGGGATTGTGAGAAACTGAAAAACTGTGACTGCTGGAGCCATTTTCCCACAATCCCCATTTTTTAAAAATCCCATAAAGGCTCTCTCGTGAGCACCGCACGTTTTCCCTTGTAGTCACGAGGGTAGGGGCTGGAGAAAGCAGCAGAGATAGTCAAAAACCCACAGCTACAAAAAATGCACTCCTAAGAGCAAGTAATGGCGAGGGCTAAAAGGCACTGTGCCCCTTCTGGGCCATTCTAATTACCACATTTAAATGGTTTTGAGAAAAGAGAATTTTTATCTGAGGAACGCGAGTTCTTTTAATTATCAGGCCGAGAGAGACATTCAAATGAGGCGACAATCGCGCCCTACTACCCCTTGACCTGTGTTCACCTCTTTAAACTGCTACTGGTGGCAACAGCGCCACAAACAGCTATAAATTAACCTAATGACGCCACAATGGACACTATACCCACACTCAATAGCTGAACAACATATAGTCAGTCACTAATCAATGTTATTTCTGTAAACCAGTGAGAATTCCTCACAAACAAGTTCCTATTAGTCCACTCCCTGGCCCCCTTTTTTGCCTTTAAAATCCACTGTTAACTGCTAATCGGAGTACACATTCAGGGCGCCTTGAATTTGTGCTCAAGTGTGGCCCAAATAAACTCTCTACTTAGAGAAACTGTGTCTCCGCTCGTTTTCAGGCCGACAGTTTCCAAAATGTTAGTATTCAGCCTAACATGAGAAAAGTCACCATATAAAAGTGAGGGGGGAAAAGCAAATACAGGATAATCTCAATTGTATATAAAATTTATATACGTAAGGACAAAGATACATAGTAAAAAAAAAATTCTGGCAGGTATTAAGGCTGAAAAAATTAAAACAGTCCAGAGCGGTCTGGCTCAGGCCAGCCTGGGCCTGCCGAGTAGCTGGGACCTCAGCCACCGCGCCTGGCTAAGTATTAATGAATCTGTTTTAGAGATAGGGTCTTGCTACGTTGCGCAGGCTGGTCTCCAACTCCCAGGCTCAGGTGATCCGCCCGCCACAGCCTCCCGAAGTGCTGAGCCTCCCAAAGTGCTGAGACTACAGGCCTGGCCGCCCGCCCGCCAGCTTAATTCACGTAAATTCCAGACAAACGTAGAAAGTGGCTCCTTTAGTAAGCCACTTGCGGCTGCTGCTCATCAGGGTTCGCCTGGGGCCACTGAGACCACGCGCCGGTGCCCGCCCTCCCGCTGCGGTCCGATTTTCTGAACCAACCAGGCGCTTCCGGGCGCCTTGCCCCAGACGGGCCCACCGCCTGCGCGGGCCGAGGGCGGCGCACCTGCCCCTGCGCTTCCGCATCGAAGGTGAGGTCGGAGGAAGAGAAGACCGCAACCCCTAAAGTGTTGTTCCCCTTGTGTTTTTTTGTAGAGCGGTTCTGGTGAGGTTGGAAGGATGCAGCCACCCGGTTGTCATGAAAGGCCTGTGTGCTGAATGTGGCCAAGACCTCACCCAGTAAGTATCCGGAAGAGTGAGATCGCTGCCTGTGAAAGCCCTGAACCTGTCCTTGCACTTGCAGGTTGCAGAGTAAGAACGGGAAGCAGCAGGTGCCGCTGTCCACGGCGACCGTGTCCATGGTGCACAGCGTGCCGGAGTTGATGGTGAGCTCCGAGGTGAGCCGGGCATCAGTGGCGGCGTGTTGGGGCTTTGTCATTTCTTGTTTCTTTTTAATTGTAGCAAGCTGAACAGCTGGGAAGAGAAGACCAGCAGCGACTGCACCGAAACCGGAAGCTGGTGCTCATGGTGGACTTGGACCAGACGTTGATTCACACAACCGAGCAGCACTGTCAGCAGATGTCGAATAAAGTGAGTGCAGTCAGCATCTACGGACAGTTTCCTTTCTCCCGACTGTTGCTACTATTCTTTTTAGGGCATCTTTCACTTCCAGCTGGGCCGGGGTGAGCCCATGCTGCACACGCGCCTGCGTCCACACTGCAAGGACTTCCTGGAGAAGATCGCCAAGCTGTACGAGCTGCACGTCTTCACCTTCGGCAGCCGGCTGTACGCACACACCATCGCAGGTCAGTCAAGCCGCAGCCGAAGAGGCCGTGTGTATGTAATCTTTGTCCTGTTTTCTTTTCCAAGGCTTTTTAGACCCCGAGAAGAAGCTTTTTTCTCACCGAATATTATCAAGGGATGAATGTATTGACCCATTTTCTAAAACGGGAAACCTTAGGTATGTACCCAGCCGCGCTCCTCACAAAGACCATTTTTTGTAAATTATGCATTTTCACTTGTAGAAATCTCTTTCCTTGTGGAGACTCAATGGTTTGCATTATTGATGATCGAGAAGATGTCTGGAAGTTTGCCCCCAATCTGATAACTGTGAAGAAATATGTATACTTCCAGGGCACGGGTGATATGAATGCGCCCCCTGGGTCCCGAGAATCTCAGACGAGAAAGAAAGGTGGGTAACCTCCTTCCTGATTCTCTAGAAGAGCGGTAACTTTTCCTTTTGCATGCATATTTAGTAAATCATTCTCGAGGCACTGAGGTCTCAGAGCCATCTCCGCCCGTGAGAGACCCTGAGGGGGTAACGCAGGCCCCTGGAGTGGAGCCCAGCAATGGCCTGGAGAAGCCTGCACGGGAGCTGAACGGCAGCGAGGCCGCCACCCCGCGGGACTCACCCCGCCCCGGGAAGCCAGACGAGAGGGACATCTGGCCCCCTGCCCAGGCCCCCACCAGCAGCCAAGAGCTGGCAGGCGCTCCTGAGCCCCAGGGATCCTGTGCGCAGGGTGGCCGGGTGGCACCGGGACAGCGGCCTGCCCAGGGTGCCACGGGCACTGACCTGGACTTTGACTTATCCAGCGACAGCGAGAGCAGCAGTGAGTCCGAGGGCACGAAGTCCTCCTCCTCCGCCTCTGATGGCGAAAGCGAGGGGAAAAGAGGCCGGCAGAAGCCGAAGGCTGCCCCAGAGGGAGCCGGGGCGCTGGCACAGGGCAGTTCCCTGGAGCCGGGGCGGCCTGCAGCACCGAGTCTCCCCGGAGAGGCCGAGCCTGGCGCGCATGCCCCGGACAAGGAGCCTGAGCTGGGTGGGCAGGAGGAGGGCGAGCGGGATGGCCTCTGCGGCCTGGGCAACGGCTGTGCCGACAGGAAGGAGGCGGAGACCGAGTCACAGAACAGCGAGCTGTCGGGGGTCACTGCGGGTGAGTCCCTGGACCAGAGCATGGAGGAGGAGGAGGAGGAGGACACGGATGAGGATGACCACCTCATCTACCTGGAGGAGATCCTGGTCCGTGTACACACTGACTACTATGCCAAGTATGACCGCTACCTCAACAAGGAGATCGAGGAGGCGCCGGACATCCGCAAGATCGTGCCGGAGCTCAAGAGCAAGGTGCTGGCAGACGTGGCCATAATTTTCAGTGGGCTACACCCGACAAACTTCCCGATAGAGAAGACGCGGGAGCATTACCACGCCACGGCGCTGGGAGCGAAGATCCTCACTCGGCTGGTGCTGAGCCCCGACGCCCCTGACAGGGCCACGCACCTGATCGCCGCGCGAGCTGGTGAGTGCTGCCTCCCTGTGCCCTGGGCATGGGGAACAGCCTGACGCAGCCGGGTCTCCTGCAGGCACAGAGAAGGTGCTGCAGGCACAGGAGTGCGGACACCTGCACGTGGTCAACCCTGACTGGCTGTGGAGCTGCCTGGAGCGCTGGGACAAGGTGGAGGAGCAGCTCTTCCCGCTCAGGGACGATCACACCAAGGCACAGAGGTGGGTCCTCGCTGCACCCAGCAGGTCCGTGCCGCTCATGGCCCTCGTTCTCTTCCTCCGACAGGGAGAACAGCCCTGCGGCCTTTCCCGACCGGGAGGGTGTGCCCCCCACCGCCTTGTTCCACCCGATGCCGGTTCTTCCCAAGGCCCAGCCTGGCCCCGAGGTTCGGATCTACGACTCCAACACGGGGAAGCTCATCAGGACGGGCGCCCGGGGGCCCCCAGCACCCTCCAGCTCCCTACCCATCCGCCAGGAGCCCTCTTCCTTCAGGTACGTGGCGGCCCAGCCACTGTCCCCAGCTATCCTCATGTGGGACCTATGAAATTCCTTTCAGAGCGGTTCCGCCACCCCAGCCGCAGATGTTTGGTGAAGAGCTGCCTGACGCTCAGGACGGAGAGCAGCCTGGCCCTTCTAGAAGAAAGCGACAGCCCAGTATGTCTGAGACAATGCCGCTGTACACTCTTTGTAAGGAGGATTTAGAGAGTATGGACAAAGAGGTGAGCCAACCCCACGCCCCGGTGCCCGCGCCAGGTCTGTCGCTGACTCTTGGCTGTTTGTCAGGTGGACGACATCCTTGGAGAAGGCAGCGACGACAGCGACAGCGAGAAGAGGAGGCCTGAGGAGCAGGAGGAGGAGCCCCAGCCCCGGAAGCCAGGGACCCGCAGGGAGCGGACGCTCGGGGCACCTGCGTCCAGCGAGAGGAGCGCGGCAGGGGGCCGGGGGCCCAGGTGAGTGCGGGGTCTGAGGTGGGAGGGGCCTGAAGCATCTCACACCATGTTTGCTTCTCTGCAGAGGCCACAAGAGGAAGCTGAATGAAGAGGACGCCGCCAGCGAGTCCAGCAGGGAGTCCAGCAACGAGGATGAGGGCAGCAGCTCCGAGGCCGACGAGATGGCCAAGGCGCTGGAGGCGGAGCTCAACGACCTCATGTGAGCGCGGGCAGCGGGCAGGGACTGAAGCCTGACCGACCTCCAGCAGCACTCGGACGTCCCCGGACCAGCCCTCAGTCTCGGTCCACGCTGCTTTCTTCCCAAAGGACATGTATATTTGCAGAGCTCCACATACAGAAACACATTATTTTGCAGAAATAGGTGTTTTTAAGAAGTTTTACTACAGGAATGTCTACTTTTGTAAGTGACAGGTGTTAAAGGCCCAGGTGTGCTGTGCCAAAGAGCTCAGCAGAGGCTCACGTGGCCCAGGCTGGTGCGCCCGCTGTCTCGGTAAGGGGCGGGTTGGTGTGTTTTCCCCTTGTGTACCAGAGCACATTCCTTAGGGGACGGCTTTGGGGGTCCCACGAGACATGGACTAGGAGTTTAAGCAGGACAGTGTGCGTGCACGAGCTCCGAGCCCAGCACAGACATGCCTGGAACCCCCGCCGCCTGCTGCTCCCTCCTAGGGAACCCATTTCCGGGGAACGCCGTGACTGTCGGGCAGCCTGGAGCTTCCTGCAGCCTCCTACGCAGGGTCCACGCCACGTGGCCTGGGCTGCCATCCTGCCGTCCTCCCACTGGCATCCTGGCAAGGGGGCGTTGCTTTTCCTGGGCGGCCTTTTATGTCTTGGAGACACCTGATGTAAAGTTTCTGTAAATCTATTTCATATCTGACCCACCAAACAGATTTCTCTTTAATAAAAATCCTTTTTGTAAGTTCTCTTCTCGTGGGTGTGTGGCAGCGGTGAGCACCCGCCTCCTCCCTCGCTGGGATCCAGCTCCTTAGCTGTGAAACAGAAACGAAAAAATTCCCACGGACAGGACCGTGTGGAACGGCAGAAATGGAAACCGCAGAACTGCGAGCGTGATGATCTCAGGGTTTCGCCTCTGAGCATAAGAACCAGGCTTGTAGCTGGTATTTTAAAACGGTTAAGTGTGAAGAATTACTCTCTTGCATTATTTTCATCCTTCCCTTTTGTTTGTTTGGGATGCGGGGGCCCGAGAGCTACAGGTAGGTGCTGGGCTATGGCCGCCGCCAGGACCCCTCCCGGCCAGCAGCCTCGGCTCACGTCCCCTCCTCCTCCCAGCATCAGTCCCGCAGCGTGGCGGTGGGAGGCTGCACCTCGAGGCCACGGCCCTTCTCCAAAAGCACACACTCCTGCTTTCCGACGGCACCCTCCCCTGACCACAGCTCGGGAGGTGGCACGTGTGAGAACTCTCCATCCACAGGATGTGGCTCTCGCGGGACCTCCAGGCTCAGGCTGTCTCCGCTGGGTGTGGGACCTTTCCTGTGGGGTTTTCGATGGAGGTTGGCTGGGGAGGGAGGCATCCTCAGTGGGTAGAGGACCCCAGGGTCCTGGTGCTGCTGTCGTCAAGATGCGGCGACATGGTGGCAGAGGAAAGGCACCGTTACCCAGCAGCACGCCAGCCCCGGGTGACTGTTTCCTGTACTAACTAGGTTATTTGCAGCGCCGAGTGAAGAGGCAGCTTCACCACCCAACCCACCTGTGGGTTCTCCGGGGTCTGCAGTCTGAGGAGGCTGCAGGATGACCAGACGCCGGTCAGGGAGTTCCTCCTGTCCAGAGAAGCAGGAGGTGAACTGGGCCCACCTCAGGTCCGATTTCGCCACGAGCAAGAATGTAAGATGAATTGGACAGAAAACAAAAATAGATGTACAAGTTGATACCCAAAGAAAGCAGAAGATTCTACAGTTTATAGGGAGGGGCACAAAACGTGCAGGGAGTAATGTGCCGGGGGGTGGGGGCAGGGGCCGATGAACGAGGCCTTGATGCTGTGTGGAGACCTCTGGGAAAGGCTGGGAGACCTTCCCTCCTTCCACAGTGGTTTCTCCCTGAAGGCGATTCTGCGTGTGGTTGGTCCTGCTGGGACCAAGGTGGCCCCTTGTTCTGCTCTTGGCCGAGTCCCCTCTGGCTTCATGGGGGTGTTAATGAGGCTCTGCAAGGCCTCCTTAAACACAGTGTGGAAATACAGGTGGTGCTGCAGGGGCAGCGAGAACGGGGACCTCTGCTGCTGGGTCTGGCCTAGGGGTGAAGAGGACGGGAGGAGGGTGGCGTGGTAGCTGGCTGCGCGGGGCCTGGTGACGGGAGGGGCCGGACCGCATGCAGCATTCAGGACCAGCGTGGCCCTGGGTGTTCGCCTGTTCTGACCGTGTGGTCGAGTGAACAGAGCATGCAGGGGAGATGCAGCAGGTTCTCCCCGACGCGGAAGAGCAAGGGGTCCCCGGTTCCTGGAGGAGCAGCGGGATTGCCCCAGGCTCTGGGATCGCCCACGGGGGCAGCGGGCCAGCACCCCCAGCCGCATCTCTGCACAGCCGTGCTGCACACCTTCTCCGTCACGTGTTGGAGGTGGGTCTCAGCACCAGCACATCCACATTGATAGCTTAAAATGGGACTTTTCTCCCGCCTGTCTCACTGTTGGCCCGCCCCCATGCAGCGGTGGGGACCCCACTGCAGGGACTCCAAGAGCCCCATCCTGTCCTCGGCTCCAGCCTCCATCAGCACCAGCCGTGTCCTTGCAGCCCTGACTGGAGCAACTCCCAAACTCTGCTGCCCGGCAGGTCTTCTGACCCTGCCCGCGGTGATGGCACCCTCTGGAAGGCTGGCCCAGGACGGCACCTCCATGCTGGCAGCCCCTGAGTGTAGTGTGTGTTCTACACAAAAGAGCCAGGAAGTCATCTGTGATCATTGTTTAAGGGACTGTGATTAACGTTTATGAAATGTTCTGTGCTATGCGAAGAAACCACTGAATGTTAGGGAAAATATTAAATACTGAATAATTATACAACTGTTCCAAATAAAGTCTTAAGAAGAAACTTGAACTTGCTTCCCTTAGTATAAATTTCATGTCAGG